CCATATATGGTATGTAAATTTATATTTTAATTAATTAAAATTAGATACAATTTAAAATTCTGCTTATTACAACTAGCCATATTTTAAGTGCTCAGGAGCCACTTGCAGCTACTAGCTACTGTAGCAAACAGCTCAGATATAGAACATTTCCTCATCACAGAAAGTCCTGTACTGCTTAGAGGTTTTGAAATTTGTGTATGTTTCTTATCATCTGAAATGGCATATATATAATTCCTGTTATTTCCTTCAGATTTATAATTTAAAAATATATTGTGTTATTTTTTAAAGTTACTTTTTTTAAAGTCAGGAGAAATACCACATTTTTTATACATTTCCTCTTTCCTCAGTCTTTTGTACCTAGTTAAAGGTTTTTCTTTTCAAAGTTAACTGAGAAGAGGAAATTTAGTGTCCTTGTTTTTATTACTTATATCAGTATGCTCTAAACCTAACTAATGGCTTAATTGCCCTTGTGTACTGCAAGTTTCAGGTCTGGAAATGTGATGTCCCAAAATACTGAAAATAGTCATCATTTCAACACAAATGTTAGGATTTGATTAAAAGTTTTCCTTTTTGCTAAAGATCCTTTTTCTTTTGCATACAGAAATTCTGAGTTATCAAATGATGTGATTGAGCTTTCAACAGAAAACTGTTTTATTAGTTTTAACATGAGCATAAAGGTGTGAGAGAAAATTTTTTTCTTATAGGGGAAGGCATTTCCTTGAAAAAAATGAGATTCCTAAAGAATTCCCAATGTTTGGAAGCTAAGACTGTGTCATCAAACTTAATGGTATTTGCCACTTGGTAACTACTGATGCACAGCTTACAAGAAACTGCTGTGTGGTTCATCCTATACCCCCTCCTTACACACCTAGAAAAGATGTTTCCTAATCAAAGTTTTATTGGTTTAGTATGCTCTGAGTAGAGTAGGAACAATAATTAATTTCAATTAAAAATATTCCTTCTTGGTAGATGGTATTTTTTTTTTTTACATAACCACTTTTTTTTTTTTTTTTTTTTTTTTTTACCTATTCTGATCAGGTAGATTTGCCTACAGAACACTGGGAGTTATATTGTTGAAAGAATGCTTGATGGAATGTTTTGTGTACGATATCAGTTTCATGTTTTAATGCTTCCCCACTTAGTTGTAATAGAGTCTGTGGAACAAAAATGAAACATTCTTGTTGAACTTAAGGTTAGAATGATTATATAACCTGAGATTGTGTTAAAGATATTCAAAGTTGTGTTCTGTTTTGTTTTTTGAGGAAAGATACAGCCTGGGAATTTTAAAAACTTCTTTTAGCACTATTTAAGTATTTTTGCTTCTTCTAAAAAAGTGTAATTTTAAAAATAAACATTTAAATTATTTAGGGGATGATTATTTTAGGTCTTAGTGTAGTTAAATATTTCTTCTGGAACATATAATGTAATTCAGTTTTTGAAGCAAAAATAATTAGTATTTTAGAACAGAAGTTTCAGTTTTTAATGATAAATTCCCTTGTCAGTGTCTTTTATATTTCTGACTTTAGCTGAGATGTAATTTCATGAAATTATTTGAACACCATATTGATTAAATTCATTCTTTACACAATCTGTTCTAATTTTATTTTGATGCTGATTTCTCTGCCTGGTTCAAGGAATGAGCTTAAAGCAATGTATAACATATGTGAATTTTCTAGTACTCTATGAAAATTTACCAAGACTGAAATGTATTTTTGTAGCTGTACTTCATGAAAGCTGGGACAGGTGGTTTAAAACAAAAACCTAAAAATTAAATAAAAAATCACTATGATAATATAATAGAAACTTTAGTTTGGGAATGTTCGGTTATCAAATCTACACCAGATAAAACTATTGTAGCTATACCATTTACTTGAGTTCCATTGGAGCTTAAATTCTGGCACTGCCTTAAGTAGTATAGAAATGAAAAACAGGATATGTGTTATTACATAGTACCCAGAGATACTGTAACTTCAGTTATAATTTAACATATTCCCCTATGTTCACAGTTTGTGGCATATAATTCTTAGAGTTACAGTGAAAAATTTAGAATATATTATTCTCTAATATTAAAACTTAATATTTAATAGAAATTTCCTTCAATTTTTGAACAAAAGAAAATATTTTAATATGGTTACATAATATATCACACTGATTGTGTGAAGACCAAATTGAGCTCTGTTTTTAAGGTAAGATTTCACCTGAATCTTTTTCAGGTTTATGTTAGTACATCAAACTTTCTAACTTCAAAGGGATTTTAAGATTGTATTGAGATACTAACATTCAATTGAAAAAATGAATACTGCTGTTCTTCCACCGCGGGGATACTTAAGAATCACTGTCTGTGAGCCACAATGTTTGAGGATTTTTCTAGATGAATCTGTAATGATAAATCTGGGCTTATCCAACATTTGTATACCTAGTTCCCTTTTTAATTGTTCCTTATTCATTGATTCCTATTCTTTGCCAGACACTCTACTAGGCACTGGTGGTGCATAGAGAAGACACATTTCCAAGACAGGCAACTTAGGGGAATAGTCTGAGGCCACATAGCTTTAATCATCTGAGTTCATGCTGAATAAATCAATCTATTGGCAGGATGTATTGTACAGAGTGGCTGTGAAGATAATATTAAATAACATGTAAATTGCCTTGTAAAACTTAGCAAACATGTGGGTACCTATCTGAATATATATACAGGTGATTTGTTTTTAGATGTTGCTGTGCATGGTGTTGACCACTCCTGTTTGATTTAGAGAAACAGTATAGTATGGTATTTAAAGCATAGACTAGGAGCCAGAATGCCTGGGTTTTGATCTGACTCTATGGTTTACAAGCTCTGTGACCTTGCCCAAGTTACTTAACCTTGCTGTACTTTATTTTCCTCATCTTCAAAATGAGGATGATAACCAAGCCTACTTTATGGGATTGTTGTGAGAACCAAATGAGTTAATACATGAAAAGCACTTAGAATAGTGCTTAATACATACTATGTGTTTAATAAATATTAGCTATTATTATTTTTAGTATACTTATATTTGATTTATAACAGTTTTTTTAACACGGTACAGGTAATATATGAACTTAAATATGGTTTCTTGTTTCAAAGTTTATAGGCCTACTTTGTTCCTTGGGCCACATGTTCCTTCCAGTCATCGCTTGGGCTTGTTGATACATGTGATGTGTGCCAGATTTTTACACACTTACTAGAACTTGTGAAATGAATGTCATCCTTTTCAAACTACTATAATTATTTTTCTGATTTTTTTTTTTTTTTTGAGACAAGGTCTCAGTCACTCAGGCTGGAGTGTAGTGACCCAATCACAGGTTACTGCAGCACTTCAACCTCCCATGCTCAACTGATCCTCCTACTTCAGCCCCGCAAAGCACTTGGATTACAGGCACCTGCTGCCACACACACCTGGCTAATTTTATTTGTATTTATTTGTAGAAATGGGGTCTCCTTATGTTGCGCAGGCTGGTCTCAAACTACTGGACTCAAGCGATCCTCCTGCCTCAGCCTCTTAAGGTGTTGGGATTACAGGATGAGCTGCCATGCCTGGCCTCAAACTACTCATGTTTAGAACACTGTATTTCCTGTTTAGGAATCACTTTTAGGACATATGGCATATTGTTTTAAACATCCTTTTTGGTGGTATATCTCTTCTTTGAGAGTAGGTTTGATTTAATTAAATAATATATTTTTTCATGTTTTAGAAAGGTGAGTGATAAGAAGTATAATTTGAATTAAAATGAAAAATGGAGTATAAAGTAAAATGAATATTTTAAAAATATCTAAACATAATTAGAAAAGAAGATTCCAAAAATATTTTTGATAACTTGTCCTTGTTTACCCTTCTGAAGTGTCTATTTAGAAAGGTGACACTGTCAGATATATAAATTGTAGTTTGTTAAAATGTACATGTTCACAGTCTCACACAGAATTATTACTTAATATTTGTGAATCTTATGTTGCTATGCTTCTGAGGCTAAGTACTGTGTAATATAACCTAAAATTCTTTAGAAAGTGTTTGTGGTCACATTTCCTAGCTGATATTGTGCATGCTTTTAATAGCTTTTCTGTTAAAAATTATTTGGTATTTCTCACAGAACTTTAAATATGCTCTAATGTATGTTATGAATTCCAAAGATGATATGGTATGTATAATTTTTCATTTATTAACTACAGAATTCATAACACATCTCTTAGCATCTCTTATACCCAGTTCCCTTTTTTAACTATATAAAATGAGTCATTACATTATATGTTTTACATGTCATTTTGTCTTCACAGCTATTCTCTGCAATATATCCTGCCAATAAATTGATTTATTCAGCATGAACTCAGATAATTAGCATCACTCAGATGATGCTAATAAAGTACCTCGACCTAGTGGATATTTAAGAAACTGGATTTACTCTTCAGGGAGACTAGTTCATGGCCATTAAGATCATTTGGTACTTTTGTGCTTTGCATTGTTTGACATTTATTATTTTTTATTTTGGTGCAATTACAAACCAGTAAGCCTAGCTGATCCTGCTGCCCTTGGCTTCATCATTTCTCCATGGTCTCTGCTGTTGCTGCCATCTGGTAGTGTGTCATTTACAGATGAAAATATTTCCAATCAGGATCTTCGAGCATTCACTGCACCAGAGGTTCTTCAAAATCAGTCACTAACTTCTCTCTCAGATGTTGAAAAGGTAACTGTTAAATTTTTTTGTTTGTTTTTTTAATAAAATTATTTCTTAAAAATTCTATTCCTAGATCCACATTTATTCTCTTGGAATGACACTGTATTGGGGGGCTGATTATGAAGTGCCTCAGAGCCAAGTAAGTTAAGTTTTTACAGTTGTTATACTTTTTACTCACTGGCTTTTCCTTTATTTATATTCAGCCTATTAAGCTTGGAGATCATCTCAACAGCATACTGCTTGGAATGTGTGAGGATGTTATTTACGCTCGAGTTTCTGTTCGGACTGTGCTGGATGCTTGCAGTGCCCACATTAGGAATAGCAATTGTGCACCCTCATTTTCCTACGTGAAACACTTGGTAAAACTGGTTCTGGGAAATCTTTCTGGGGTAAGCTACAGTTACAATAGTAAATATAGTCAGTCAAACTTGATTTTTTATTACCTGTGTACAGACAGATCAGCTTTCCTGTAACAGTGAACAAAAGCCTGATCGAAGCCAGGCTATTCGAGATCGATTGCGAGGAAAAGGATTACCAACAGGTAAGAGTATATTAATAGGAAATGTCTAGGCTTGTGCATACATGATAGATTCTTATCATTCCAGGAAGAAGCTCTACTTCTGATGTACTAGACATACAAAAGCCTCCACTCTCTCATCAGACCTTTCTTAACAAAGGGCTTAGTAAATCTATGGGATTTCTGTCCATCAAAGATACACAAGATGAGAATTATTTCAAGGACATTTTATCAGATAATTCTGGACGTGAAGATTCTGAAAATACATTCTCCCCTTACCAGTTCAAAACTAGTGGCCCAGAAAAAAAACCCATCCCTGGCATTGATGTGCTTTCTAAGAAGAAGATCTGGGCTTCATCCATGGACTTGCTTTGTACAGCTGACAGAGACTTCTCTTCAGGAGAGACTGCCACATATCGTCGTTGTCACCCTGAGGCAGTAACAGTGCGGACTTCAACTACTCCTAGAAAAAAGGAGGCAAGATACTCAGATGGAAGTATAGCCTTGGATATCTTTGGCCCTCAGAAAATGGATCCAATATATCACACTCGAGAATTGCCCACCTCCTCAGCAATATCAAGTGCTTTGGACCGAATCCGAGAGAGACAAAAGAAACTTCAGGTTCTGAGGGAAGCCATGAATGTAGAAGGTTAGTAATTCTGTGCATGTTTGAGAAAGAATGCTTTCTAATCTTTTTGTTTTAATCCTTTTAGAACCAGTTCGAAGATACAAAACTTATCATGGTGATGTCTTTAGTACCTCCAGTGAAAGTCCATCTATTATTTCCTCTGAATCAGATTTCAGACAAGGTAGGAGGCATCTGAAACAAGCAAACTGTTTTTGTGCCATTATTTCTTTTTCATTCATAATTAGTGAGAAGAAGTGAAGCCTCAAAGAGGTTTGAATCCAGCAGTGGTCTCCCAGGGGTAGATGAAACCTTAAGTCAAGGCCAGTCACAGAGACCGAGGTATGTCATGAAAAAGTAGTGATGATACATTTCAATCCTCACCTGTCTCCTCTTTTCTATATAGCAGACAATATGAAACACCCTTTGAAGGCAACTTAATTAATCAAGAGATCATGCTAAAACGGCAAGAGGAAGAACTGATGCAGCTACAAGCCAAAATGGCCCTTAGACAGTCTCGGTTGAGCCTATATCCAGGAGACACAATCAAAGCGTCCATGCTTGACATCACCAGGGATCCGTTAAGAGAAATTGCCCTAGAAACAGCCATGACTCAAAGAAAACTGAGGGTAAGTTGATTCTCAGGTTACTACACATCTAAAAAAATATTGATTCTGCTTATGTGATTTGCAGAATTTCTTTGGCCCTGAGTTTGTGAAAATGACAATTGAACCATTTATATCTTTGGATTTGCCACGGTCTATTCTTGTAAGTAATAAAACCAATTTGTGTCACTCTTATTAATAAATGCCGTTTATTTTTTCAATTGTAGACTAAGAAAGGGAAGAATGAGGATAACCGAAGGAAAGTAAACATAATGCTTCTGAACGGGCAAAGACTGGAACTGACCTGTGATACCAAAACTATATGTAAAGATGTGTTTGATATGGTTGTGGCACATATTGGCTTAGTAGAGCATCATTTGTTTGCTTTAGCTACCCTCAAAGGTACCAAGACATTTTATATTCAGAGTACAGTATTTTATCTGAATATTTTTCTCATTCTGTTTAGATAATGAATATTTCTTTGTTGATCCTGACTTAAAATTAACCAAAGTGGCCCCAGAGGGATGGAAAGAAGAACCAAAGAAAAAGACCAAAGCCACTGTTAATTTTACTTTGTTTTTCAGAATTAAATTTTTTATGGATGATGTTAGTCTAATACAGTGAGTACACAAGAGTTTCTCTTTTGCTCTTTGCCAAGATGTCTGTGTGTGTTTGTTTTTTCAGACATACTCTGACGTGTCATCAGTATTACCTTCAGCTTCGAAAAGATATTTTGGAGGAAAGGATGCACTGTGATGATGAGACTTCCTTATTGCTGGCATCCTTGGCTCTCCAGGCTGAGTATGGAGATTATCAACCAGAGGTAGGATTTGTGTTTTTTTCCAGGACCATTTTACAATTGCTTATGAAAACATTCTTTTATCTAGGTTCATGGTGTGTCTTACTTTAGAATGGAGCACTATTTGCCCGCCAGAGTGATGGAGAAACTTGATTTATCCTATATCAAAGAAGAGTTACCCAAATTGCATAATACCTATGTGGGAGCTTCTGAAAAAGAGACAGAGTTAGAATTTTTAAAGGTAAGCATCCAAGATTACAAATGATAAGCTTTTGTATTGCTATGGTATGGTATTATTCCAACAGGTCTGCCAAAGACTGACAGAATATGGAGTTCATTTTCACCGAGTGCACCCTGAGAAGAAGTCACAAACAGGAATATTGCTTGGAGTCTGTTCTAAAGGTGTCCTTGTGTTTGAAGTTCACAATGGAGTGCGCACATTGGTCCTTCGCTTTCCATGGAGGGAAACCAAGAAAATATCTTTTTCTGTATGTCCATTTAACCTCTTTTCATTATATTTATAATTATGAATACCCTTGGTTAATATTGTAGAAAAAGAAAATCACATTGCAAAATACATCAGATGGAATAAAACATGGCTTCCAGACAGACAACAGTAAGATATGCCAGTACCTGCTGCACCTCTGCTCTTACCAGCATAAGTTCCAGCTACAGATGAGAGCAAGACAGAGCAACCAAGATGCCCAAGATATTGGTAAGGAGAAGCAGACTATTTCAGATGACTCCCCATCATGTAAAGCAATCCTATTTCCTTGTAGAGAGAGCTTCGTTTAGGAGCCTGAATCTCCAAGCAGAGTCTGTTAGAGGATTTAATATGGGACGAGCAATCAGCACTGGCAGTCTGGCCAGCAGCACCCTCAACAAACTTGCTGTTCGACCTTTATCAGTTCAAGCTGAGATTCTGAAGAGGCTATCCTGCTCAGAGCTGTCGCTTTACCAGCCATTGCAAAACAGTTCAAAAGAGAAGAATGACAAAGCTTCATGGGAGGAAAAGCCTAGAGAGATGAGTAAATCATACCATGATCTCAGTCAGGCCTCTCTCTATCCACATCGGAAAAATGTCATTGTTAACATGGAACCCCCACCACAAACCGTTGCAGAGTTGGTGGGAAAACCTTCTCACCAGATGTCAAGATCTGATGCAGAATCTTTGGCAGGAGTGACAAAACTTAATAAGTAAGAACATATTAACTAACCCAATTACATATACTTCCCTCCTACCTTCCTTTTCCCTCTTCAGTTCAAAGTCTGTTGCGAGTTTAAATAGAAGTCCTGAAAGGAGGAAACATGAATCAGACTCCTCATCCATTGAAGACCCTGGGCAAGCATATGTTCTAGGTCAGCAAAAACAAGCTTACCTTCTTTGTCCCATGAAATGTCTAATATTTAATTTATGCCACAGGAATGACTATGCATAGTTCTGGAAACTCTTCATCCCAAGTACCCTTAAAAGAAAATGGTAGGTTTACAAAATGTTTTTCCCCTCATTTCATATTTATTTTTAAATTATAAATTCCCAATAGATGTGCTACACAAAAGATGGAGCATAGTATCTTCACCAGAAAGGGAGATCACCTTAGTGAACCTGAAAAAAGATGCAAAGTATGGCTTGGGTAAGTCACCGTGAGATTCTTGAAGGTCTATGTGAAAATCTTTTTAAAATGTGTTATTTTACAGGATTTCAAATTATTGGTGGGGAGAAGATGGGAAGACTGGACCTAGGCATATTTATCAGTTCAGTTGCCCCTGGAGGACCAGCTGACTTGGATGGATGCTTGAAGCCAGGTACTTTACATTTTGGTAGTTTTCTAAGTATTTGTTGAAAATACTGGATTGTCTATTTGTACAGGAGACCGTTTGATATCTGTGAATAGTGTGAGTCTGGAGGGAGTCAGCCACCATGCTGCAATTGAAATTTTGCAAAATGCACCTGAAGATGTGACACTTGTTATCTCTCAGCCAAAAGAAAAGATATCCAAAGGTAATGTGAATGTCTCTTACTTATGTATTCTGTGTTACTCTCATTGATGGATTTTGACTTTTAGTGCCTTCTACTCCTGTGCATCTCACCAATGAGATGAAAAACTACATGAAGAAATCTTCCTACATGCAAGACAGTGCTATAGATTCTTCTTCCAAGGATCACCACTGGTCACGTGGTACCCTGAGGCACATCTCGGAGAACTCCTTTGGGCCATCTGGGGGCCTGCGGGAAGGAAGCCTGAGTTCTCAAGATTCCAGGACTGAGAGTGCCAGCTTGTCTCAAAGCCAGGTCAATGGTTTCTTTGCCAGCCATTTAGGTGACCAAACCTGGCAGGAATCACAGCATGGCAGCCCTTCCCCATCTGTAATATCCAAAGCCACCGAGAAAGAGACTTTCACTGATAGTAACCAAAGCAAAACTAAAAAGCCAGGCATTTCTGATGTAACTGATTACTCAGACCGTGGAGATTCAGACATGGATGAAGCCACTTACTCCAGCAGTCAGGATCATCAAACACCAAAACAGGCATAGTTTAATTTTAATATTTTGGTTTTCTCCAAGAAATCTTTGTTTGTTTTTCTTTGTTAAGGAATCTTCCTCTTCAGTGAATACATCCAACAAGATGAATTTTAAAACTTTTTCTTCATCACCTCCTAAGCCTGGAGATATCTTTGAGGTTGAACTGGCTAAAAATGATAACAGCTTGGGGATAAGTGTCACGGTACTGTTTGACAAGGTTTTCAAATGTTTTCTCTTCTTTAATTTCCATATAAAATATTATTTTGTCTTTTTCTCTTTAGGGAGGTGTGAATACGAGTGTCAGACATGGTGGCATTTATGTGAAAGCTGTTATTCCCCAGGGAGCAGCAGAGTCTGATGGTAGAATTCACAAAGGTATAGTGTTTATATTATGTGGGAATTATATGTTTATTTATGATTTGAACTGCCTAATTTTTAGGTGATCGCGTCCTAGCTGTCAATGGAGTTAGTCTAGAAGGAGCCACCCATAAGCAAGCTGTGGAAACACTGAGAAATACAGGACAGGTAACAGATCATTATACCAACCTTTTACAGTATTAATTAATGAAATGCTATTTTACTTATCCAGGTGGTTCATCTGTTATTAGAAAAGGGACAATCTCCAACATCTAAAGAACATGTCCCGGTAACCCCACAGTGTACCCTTTCAGATCAGAATGCCCAAGGTCAAGGCCCAGAAAAAGTGAAGAAAACAACTCAGGTCAAAGACTACAGCTTTGTCACTGAAGGTCAGGCCTTGGGAGACTACAATCTCACCTTTTATCTAAATTTTTTTTATATCTTTTTCTCCAGAAAATACATTTGAGGTAAAATTATTTAAAAATAGCTCAGGTCTAGGATTCAGTTTTTCTCGAGAAGATAATCTTATACCGGAGCAAATTAATGCCAGCATAGTAAGGGTTAAAAAGCTCTTTCCTGGACAGCCAGCAGCAGAAAGTGGAAAAATTGATGTAGGAGATGTTATCTTGAAAGTGAATGGAGCCTCTTTGAAAGGACTATCTCAGCAGGTGAGCCCCTAGCATGTGGAGTATAGCATTTTGTACCTTCATTTGTCATTCATGGTACCCCCAGGAAGTCATATCTGCTCTCAGGGGAACTGCTCCAGAAGTATTCTTGCTTCTCTGCAGACCTCCACCTGGTGTGCTACCGGAAATTGATACTGCGCTTTTGGTGAGACTTATGAAAAGTAATTTACAGTTTTAGTCACAAATCTCTTTAAATGTGTCCATTACAGACCCCACTTCAGTCTCCAGCACAAGTACTTCCAAACAGCAGTAAAGACTCTTCTCAGCCATCATGTGTGGAGCAAAGCACCAGCTCAGATGAAAATGAAATGTCAGACAAAAGCAAAAAACAGTGCAAGTCCCCATCCAGAAGAGACAGTTACAGTGACAGCAGTGGGAGTGGAGAAGATGACTTAGTGACAGCTCCAGCAAACATATCAAATTCGACCTGGAGTTCAGCTTTGCATCAGACTCTAAGCAACATGGTATCACAGGCACAGAGTCATCATGAAGCACCCAAGAGTCAAGAAGATACCATTTGTACCATGTTTTACTATCCTCAGAAAATTCCCAATAAACCAGAGTTTGAGGACAGGTATCATCAATATAATGTGAACCGCTCAAAGCTTAAAAATAGTCTTACTTCTTTGTCTCTGTAGTAATCCTTCCCCTCTACCACCGGATATGGCTCCTGGGCAGAGTTATCAACCCCAATCAGAATCTGCTTCCTCTAGTTCGATGGATAAGTATCATATACATCACATTTCTGAACCAACTAGACAAGAAAACTGGACACCTTTGAAAAATGACTTGGAAAATCACCTTGAAGACTTTGAACTGGTAAGTTGTTTTCTCTATATTTAAAAAAAAATAACCTAAAAGTATTACTGCTTTTTTCCCTTAGGAAGTAGAACTCCTCATTACCCTAATTAAATCAGAAAAAGGAAGCCTGGGTTTTACAGTAACCAAAGGCAATCAGAGAATTGGTTGTTATGTTCATGATGTCATACAGGATCCAGCCAAAAGTGATGGAAGGCTAAAACCTGGGGACCGGCTCATAAAGGTGAGACATTTAAGAGGAATGGATTATTTGTGGATCTTCACATGCCCCTTTCTTGTTTTTGTAGGTTAATGATACAGATGTTACTAATATGACTCATACAGATGCAGTTAATCTGCTCCGGGCTGCATCCAAAACAGTCAGATTAGTTATTGGACGAGTTCTAGAATTACCCAGAATACCAATGTTGCCTCATTTGCTACCGGACATAACACTAACGTGCAACAAAGAGGAGTTGGGTAATGAAAAGTCAAACTTTGTACAATATGATCTGAGAAAACAAATATTTTCTATTATTTCAAGGTTTTTCCTTATGTGGAGGTCATGACAGCCTTTATCAAGTGGTATATATTAGTGATATTAATCCAAGGTCCGTCGCAGCCATTGAGGGTAATCTCCAGCTATTAGATGTCATCCATTATGTGAACGGAGTCAGCACACAAGGAATGACCTTGGAGGAAGTTAACAGAGCATTAGACATGTCACTTCCTTCATTGGTATTGAAAGCAACAAGGTACTCTGCAATTATTTATGAGTTTTGATTGTACAATTTACAGTTGTCTTTTTTTACAACACAGAAATGATCTTCCAGTGGTCCCCAGCTCAAAGAGGTCTGCTGTTTCAGCTCCAAAGTCAACCAAAGGCAATGGTAAGGATATATTCATTTTACTGTACTCTCCTTCATCCCCTTACTTCCTATATTGTCCTTTCAGGTTCCTACAGTGTGGGGTCTTGCAGCCAGCCTGCCCTCACTCCTAATGATTCATTCTCCACGGTAAGAAAAAGCCCACCCTCTTTCATGTCATAATCTGATGATTTGCTTTGGTTTTATGCTTTAGGTTGCTGGGGAAGAAATAAATGAAATATCGTACCCCAAAGGAAAATGTTCTACTTATCAGATAAAGGGATCACCAAACTTGACTCTGCCCAAAGGTAGTTTTCCAAATCAGTCATCTAATTACTCTAAATGCCCTAATAATTCAGGTAATTAAAAAAAAATAGGTATCCTCTTTTCTGTAAAACCCCATGTAAATTATTATTTTTCAAGAATCTTATATACAAGAAGATGACATTTATGATGATTCCCAAGAAGCTGAAGTTATCCAGTCTCTGCTGGATGTTGTGGATGAGGAAGCCCAGAATCTTTTAAACGAAAATAATGCAGCAGGATACTCCTGTGGTCCAGGTACGTGAACCAGATGAATAAATTGGTATACTAATTCCTCTTGGCCTATATATTCCTCTCTCAGGTACATTAAAGATGAATGGGAAGTTATCAGAAGAGAGAACAGAAGATACAGACTGCGATGGTTCACCTTTACCTGAGTATTTTACTGAGGTAACAATAATACCTAAACAACCTAGGATATGGCTGATTTGATTCTTATATATTTTTATTGTAGGCCACCAAAATGAATGGCTGTGAAGAATATTGTGAAGAAAAAGTAAAAAGTGAAAGGTGAGAAAATAATTTTCAAAGTATCCATAATGGAAAATGTTTCAAATATGTTTTGTTTTCATAGCTTAATTCAGAAGCCACAAGAAAAGAAGACTGATGATGATGAAATAACATGGGGAAATGATGAGTTGCCAATAGAGAGAACAAACCATGAAGATTCTGATAAAGGCAAGAATTTTAATGACAGTTTTTTCCTCAAAGAACTGTTTTTAAATTGCTGTCTTCCTATTAGATCATTCCTTTCTGACAAACGATGAGCTCGCTGTACTCCCTGTCGTCAAAGTGCTTCCCTCTGGTAAATACACGGGTGCCAACTTAAAATCAGTCATTCGAGTCCTGCGGGGTTTGCTAGATCAAGGAATTCCTTCTAAGGAGCTGGAGGTAAGTGGCTTCTGCCAATGATTCTCTCCCAATCAACAAATTTATTTCCATGTTTTGCTTACAGAATCTTCAAGAATTAAAACCTTTGGATCAGTGTCTAATTGGGCAAACTAAGGAAAACAGAAGGAAGAACAGATATAAAAATATACTTCCCTGTAAGTTCCAGTTTGGCTTCAGATTTAATATGGATGGCTCTGTTTTGTGGTGGAAAATTCACAGATGATGCTACAAGAGTGCCTCTTGGAGATGAAGGTGGCTATATCAATGCCAGCTTCATTAAGATACCAGTTGGGAAAGAAGAGTTCGTTTACATTGCCTGCCAAGGACCACTGCCTACAACTGTTGGAGACTTCTGGCAGATGATTTGGGAGCAAAAATCCACAGTGATAGCCATGATGACTCAAGAAGTAGAAGGAGAAAAAATCAAATGCCAGCGCTATTGGCCCAACATCCTAGGCAAAACAACAATGGTCAGCAACAGACTTCGACTGGCTCTTGTGAGAATGCAGCAGCTGAAGGGCTTTGTGGTGAGGGCAATGACCCTTGAAGATATTCAGGTAAGTGAATGAAATCTTTCCCTGTTGGAAGGCATGATCCACTTATTCTGTTATACAATTTCAGACCAGAGAGGTGCGCCATATTTCTCATCTGAATTTCACTGCCTGGCCAGACCATGATACACCTTCTCAACCAGATGATCTGCTTACTTTTATCTCCTACATGAGACACATCCACAGATCAGGCCCAATCATTACGCACTGCAGTGCTGGCATTGGACGTTCAGGGACCCTGATTTGCATAGATGTGGTTCTGGGATTAATCAGTCAGGATCTTGATGTGAGTACAAGATATTGGCTGAGTAAGCATTTGAATCTAACACATATGTGGTTTCCTCTGACAGTTTGACATCTCTGATTTGGTGCGCTGCATGAGACTACAAAGACACGGAATGGTTCAGACAGAGGTGAGTCATGGCTGGGCCTCCTAATGAGAATTAAAGTATTCTATCTCACTTTTTTTGGCCATAGGATCAATATATTTTCTGCTATCAAGTCATCCTTTATGTCCTGACACGTCTTCAAGCAGAAGAAGAGCAAAAACAGCAGCCTCAGCTTCTGAAGTGACATGAAAAGAGCCTCTGGATGCATTTCCATTTCTCTCCTTAACCTCCAGCAGACTCCTGCTCTCTATCCAAAATAAAGATCACAGAGCAGCAAGTTCATACAACATGCATGTTCTCCTCTATCTTAGAGGGGTATTCTTCTTGAAAATAAAAAATATTGAAATGCTGTATTTTTACAGCTACTTTAACCTATGATAATTATTTACAAAATTTTAACACTAACCAAACAATGCAGATCTTAGGGATGATTAAAGGCAGCATTTGATGATAGCAGACATTGTTACAAGGACATGGTGAGTCTATTTTTAATGCACCAATCTTGTTTATAGCAAAAATGTTTTCCAATATTTTAATAAAGTAGTTATTTTATAGGGGATACTTGAAACCAGTATTTAAGCTTTAAATGACAGTAATATTGGCATAGAAAAAAGTAGCAAATGTTTACTGTATCAATTTCTAATGTTTACTATATAGAATTTCCTGTAATATATTTATATACTTTTTCATGAAAATGGAGTTATCAGTTATCTGTTTGTTACTGCATCATCTGTTTGTAATCATTATCTCACTTTGTAAATAAAAACACACCTTAAAACATGAACAAGCCAAAACTGTGTGCAGACAAATTAGACATTTTCAGTGT